AAAAATTTTTTTTTGAGATGGAGTTTCGCTCTTGTAGCCCAGGCTGGAGTGCAATGGCGCAATCTCGGCTCACTGCAACCTCATCCTCCCGGGTTGGAGCAATTCTCCTGCCTCAGCCTCCCGAGTAGCTGGGATTACAGGCGCCCGCCACCATACCCAACTAGTTTTTGTATTTTTTAGTAGAGACGGGGTTTCACCATGTTGGCCAGGCTGGTCCCGAACTCCTGACATCAGGTGAACCACCCACCTCGGCCTCCCGAAGTTCTGGGATCATAGGCCTGAGCCACCGCTCCCGGCCTAAAATAATTTTTAAAAACGTTCTGTGGTCGAAATGGATATCCACCTTCCTAGAAACACTGCTTTGCCAAGTTGGACGAAATGCGAACCCTAATTTCCCCACGTGCATTAGCTGTAGTCAATCATATTAGATCTAGGGCAGCCCTCGGTTGCTAGTCGTGGGAAGGGCATTCTGCAAGTGTCTAAAACCGCCCGCAAAGCAGTGGGTAAAGCAGCGGCCTAGAGGGGGCATGGCTGTCCCACGCCAAACAGCGTATTAGCCGCAAAACCAGGTACTGGCTGAACCTCAGTTTGCGTCTTCGCTCCGCCGCCTTCTGGAGTCCTTTCTGCCCCTAGAGGACGCAGGTGAGCTAAGCAGCAGTCATGCCCTTTACCATCATGACGCCCGCAGGCGGGACCACCCGGCACTGTAGACAGCTGCCCTTTACAATCATGACTCATAGAAACTACGGCACTCTGGCCGTGGCCGACGTTGCTCCTCCGAAGCATGGCGCCGGCGGGAGTTGTAACCCGGGCTGTCCGGAGCGGGGAGCTGCCCCTCACAAGCATGGCGTCAGCTGAAAATGAAGCCTGTGCTGTGCGGAGCGTCGCCTGCCCCTCACAAGCATGGCGTCTGCAGAAGGTGCTGTGCGGCCGCTGCGGGGCGGCCAGCTGCCCTTCACAAACATGGCGGCCGAGGGGTGCGGGGAGTGGCGGGGTAAGGATGGGAAGCCGAGCAGACGGCCCCAGAACAAGCGGTCATGTGACTGGGAAGATGGCCGTCTTTCCTTGGTAAGGAAGCAGCGGCGGGTGGGCTTTGGAGACCACTAATTGGCTGTGTTTCGCTGTTTACCAGGCACTCCAGGAATAGGAACTACAAAGCTGAATTTGCATCATGCCGACTGGAGGCTGTACCATTGGAGTTTGGGGACTATCACCCTCTGAAACCCATAACTGTAAGTTTTGTTAAGGGTCTTTCTGAATGATATTCCGTTTTACCTCCAGAAATTTTCCTCACAGGTCACAGAGTCAAAGACAAAGAAAGTGAACCGGAAAGGAAGCACTTCTTCCACGTCCTCCTCCTCCTCCAGCTCCGTGGTGGACCCGCTGAGCAGCGTCCTCGATGGGACTGACCCCCTCTCCATGTTTGCAGCCACTGCTGACCCCGCAGCCTTGGCAGCTGCCATGGTAATGCACCCCAGCCATGGTCGTCCAGTGGGGCTGCTGAAGAGATTATCTTGCCTTTCTTTAGGACAGCTCCAGAAGGAAACGTGATAGAGATGATAACTCCGTTGTAGGATCGGATTTTGAGCCTTGGACCAACAAACGGGGAGAAATCCTTGCCCGGTACACCACTACCGAAAAGCTGTCTATTGTGAGTACCAGGAGACCCTCTCCAGAGTCTACTTAAAATATTAATGAATTTTATGTCTCTGCAGAATCTGTTTATGGGATCTGAAAAAGGTAAGATGAGTTTGTTGTTGTTTTGATGGGAACCACCTGTGTGACGTAAATTCATTCTGTTTAGGCAAAGCTGGGACTGCCACATTGGCAATGTCAGAGAAGGTGCGGACCCGGCTGGAGGAGCTGGATGACTTTGAGGAGGTGAGCAAGTCATTTGTGGAATACAGGGAGTGCTATGCCTTCACCTTCTGCCTTCTCCCCACAGGGTTCCCAAAAGGAGCTGTTGAACTTGACTCAGCAGGATTACGTGAACCGCATAGAGGAGCTCAACCAATCGCTGAAGGATGCCTGGGCCTCAGACCAGAAAGTGAAGGCTCTAAAAATAGTCATCCAGGTTAGCTCTAGTGATCCCCCACCCCCACCCAGAGTGAATTTTCTCTTTTTTTCTCTTTTTTTAGTGTTCAAAGCTTCTTTCAGACACCAGTGTTATTCAGTTCTACCCAAGCAAATTTGTCCTTATCACCGACATACTTGATACATTTGGTAAGTACCTGTCATATGCATCTTAGATCTAGGATACTAACACCATCTGTCCTTTTCCTCCCAGGAAAGCTCGTGTACGAGCGCATCTTTTCCATGTGTGTGGATAGCCGCAGCGTCTTACCAGGTAATGTCGCAGCTGTTCCTGGGGTGTCATTCAGGGCTGATGGATCTTGTTTTTTGTATTACAGATCACTTTTCTCCAGAGAATGCAAATGACACGGCCAAGGAAACATGCCTAAATTGGTTTTTCAAGATTGCCTCCATCAGGGAACTCATTCCAAGATTGTATCCTTTTTTTTTTTTTTGGTCTGATGATTAAAACATCTTCCTTAACAGGATGTTTTTGTAGTTACGTGGAGGCATCCATCCTGAAATGTAACAAATTCCTCTCCAAAACGTAAGGCTCTTCGGTAAAATCTAGAACCATAAATATAATGCTGGCCTGTTTTTGTCTCTTGCAGGGGAATTTCAGAGTGCCTGCCCCGGTTGACATGCATGATCAGAGGGATCGGAGACCCACTAGTGTCGGTGTATGCCCGTGCCTACCTGTGCCGGGTAGGCCATGCGAGTCACTGCCCTTGACGGCATCGTTTAAGGGCATCCTCTTCCCTCTTTGCAGCAGAGGCCAAAGTGTGTATGCATCGCCCACTGCTTGAAACCTGGGGGGGATTTTCCATCCAGAGATATCAGGTGTGTTTCCAAGGACAACTTTTGAATATATTTGCAACCAGTTTTTCCATTTGTCTGGCTGCAGGTGGGAATGGAAGTGGCCCCACATCTCAAAGAAACCCTAAATAAGAACTTTTTTGACTTCCTCCTTACGTTCAAACAGGTAAGAGAACACTATCAGAATAGCTCATCGATCCTTTTCTAAGTGTTTGTTTGGCCTCCTGTAGATTCATGGGGATACGGTCCAGAACCAGCTGGTGGTCCAAGGAGTGGAGCTCCCATCTTACCTCCCCTTGTACCCGCCTGCCATGGACTGGATCTTCCAGTGCATCTCCTACCATGCCCCCGAGGTAACTGCCAGGTGGCTTCAGTGTGACGCTCATTTTTTAATTATTATTATTTTTAACATAATAGGCTCTGCTGACCGAGATGATGGAAAGGTGTAAGAAACTAGGAAACAAGTAAGTATTTTAAGATTCATAAAGCATGAGTTGCCAGGCTGACTTGGGGATCTGTGTCTTGCAGTGCCTTGCTGTTGAATTCTGTGATGTCTGCCTTCCGGGCTGAGTTCATCGCCACAAGGTCTATGGATTTCATTGGCATGATTAAAGAGTGTGATGAATCTGGTTTCCCCAAGGTAGGCTCTTGACTTCATGCTCAGTAGGACACTCCATAACATGATGGTTTGACATGTTTCTTAGCATCTTCTTTTTCGATCACTGGGATTAAACTTGGCCTTGGCTGATCCTCCTGAGAGTGACCGACTTCAGATTCTCAACGAAGCTTGGAAAGTCATCACTAAGCTGAAGAACCCACAGGTGAGTGGCCATTTTATTTTTATTTTTATTTATAATGTTAAGATGTTTTCCTTTCTCTTTGTAGGACTACATTAATTGTGCCGAAGTGTGGGTGGAATACACCTGCAAGCATTTCACGGTATGTGTGACTGTGGTATTGTTTTTGAAAGATAATTCAGGTTTGGTTCCTTTTTCCTGCTTAGAAACGAGAGGTGAATACCGTTTTGGCAGATGTCATCAAGCACATGACTCCAGATCGTGCATTTGAAGATTCCTACCCCCAGGTAACAGATTTGCATTTCTCATTTCAACATTGAAAAATAATATTTTTGTTTGTTTGTTTTACAGCTTCAGTTAATAATTAAGAAAGTTATTGCCCACTTCCATGACTTCTCAGTTCTTTTCTCAGTGGTAAGTAGGATTTCTTAATTATCTTTGGAAATATTTGCATATAGAGTGCTTGCTTTATTTATAGGAAAAATTTCTGCCGTTTCTGGACATGTTCCAAAAAGAGAGTGTGCGGGTGGAGGTTTGCAAATGCATCATGGACGCCTTTATCAAGTGAGTGCCACTGCGTGCAGCAGAAGCCTTGAAACTTTGACTTTTATCTTTAAATGTCTCCTAGGCATCAACAAGAGCCCACCAAGGACCCGGTCATCTTGAATGCCCTTTTGCATGTTTGCAAGACCATGCATGACTCTGTGAAGTAAGCCATGCTTACAGCTGAAATATAACATGCCGTGTTAATTATGTACAATTATTGATTTTAGTGCACTCACTCTTGAGGATGAGAAAAGAATGCTGTCATATTTGATTAATGGATTTATAAAAATGGTAAGTATTAGGGAAGAAGTTTCAGTGCACTTGTCCCTTTCAGCGTCTTTCTCCTTGATTCTAGGTTTCCTTTGGCCGTGATTTTGAACAACAGCTGAGTTTTTATGTTGAGTCCAGGTCGATGTTTTGCAATCTGGAGCCTGTTCTTGTGCAGTTGATTCATGTAAGTATTTTCATTCATTAGTTTCTTCTCTCCATTACCATTTCTATTTTATTAATAAATTCAGAGTGTGAACCGGTTGGCAATGGAGACAAGAAAAGTAATGAAAGGAAATCATTCCAGAAAGACAGCTGCATTTGTCCGGGTATGTTCTTAAGATAAGGACTGTTGGACCTCTGCTAGCGTTAATGTTTCTTCCCTTCTCCTAGGCCTGTGTTGCCTACTGCTTCATCACCATCCCCTCCCTGGCGGGCATCTTCACACGTCTCAATCTCTACCTGCATTCTGGTCAGGTGGCCTTGGCCAACCAGTGCCTCTCCCAAGGTAAGTCCATCATTCTCTCATCTCGGGCACTCTAATATACTGACTTTTATCTTCTGTCTTGCAGCTGATGCTTTTTTCAAAGCCGCTATAAGCCTTGTTCCGGAAGTTCCAAAGATGATTAATATTGATGGGAAGATGCGGCCATCGGAATCGTTCCTTCTGGAATTCCTCTGCAATTTCTTTTCTACTTTATTAATAGTTCCGGTACGTTTCCTCAGCAGAACCGCAGGACATGTGATTATTTATCCTTTTTTCGGTTCTCTGCTAGGATCATCCTGAACATGGGGTCCTGTTTCTTGTTCGAGAGCTTCTCAACGTGATCCAGGACTACACCTGGGAGGACAACAGCGATGAGAAAATCCGCATCTACACCTGCGTCCTGCATCTCCTCTCCGCCATGAGCCAGGAGACGTACCTTTACCACATAGACAAAGGTAGCAGAGCCTCCCCCACCAAACCATGCTCCGGTCTGTCTCACTGTTCTTGTTTGTTCAACAGTGGACTCCAACGACAGCCTCTACGGGGGAGACTCCAAGTTCCTGGCAGAAAACAACAAGCTGTGTGAGACGGTGATGGCTCAGATCCTAGAGCATCTGAAAACCCTGGCCAAGGACGAGGTGGGTGCCCTCTGCTGTCCTCCACCCGCCCCTGCAAGGCAGTAACCTCCCTTTTCTGTTTCAGGCCCTGAAGCGCCAGAGCTCGTTGGGCCTTTCCTTCTTTAACAGCATCTTGGCCCATGGGGACCTACGCAACAACAAGCTCAACCAGCTCTCCGTCAACCTGTGGCACCTGGCACAGAGGCACGGCTGTGCAGACACCAGGACCATGGTGAGGCGCTCGGAGGGCCCCGTGGTATAAGCGAAAGGAGATGGATCTTTCTTTTTCCTCATAGGTGAAAACGCTAGAATACATCAAGAAGCAAAGCAAACAACCAGACATGACTCATCTGACGGAGCTGGCCCTCAGACTCCCTCTGCAAACAAGGACCTGACCCCCGGGCCCATCCCCAGGCTCAGGGACTCTGGTGCCAAATCCAGAAAGATCTGCTCTGCTGCCCTGAACTCTTACGGCAATTTAGGTTTCTCATTTTTCTTTTCTTTTTACATATGTACAAATTGTTTTAAGCTTTGGCCTCTATCCAGGTTATTCTGACAATGAAGAAATGGGAGTTGTCAGAGCATTAAAATGCAATCTTCACTAAGAAGCAGTCTCTGTGTTGTCTTTGCACAAGTGGCCTTCGGTCTACTCAGCCCGATCTGATGGGCCTTTTTAGCAAGAGAGAAACAAGAATGCAAGTAACATCTTTCTTCTCTGGAAGGTGTTTGTTTTTTCATAGTTTAGAAATAAGGACTTTAAAAGTGGACTGCTTTTCAAAGTGCCACTGTTCCAGACCCATTCCATTCCAGACTTTGTACCTTAAAGTTAGAGCACACCCAAAGTCTGGAACTGTGTTACCTGAACCCCTATGGAGGATTTATAAAAGGCAGAAATAGCACTCCATTAACTCTTTTTCCTATCAAAAGCAGCTCTTGATTGGACTTAGAATCTGTGTTGGTGGATCAAAGGAGAAAGCGAGGTCAAATTTGAGATTCTCTGTGGCTTCAGTATACAGTAACTGAATAAATGTCCTGAAGGAGCATTTATGTTCATGACTGTTCATTTAATTACTTCTGACTGTCTTCCTCCAGAAGAGAAAGACCGTGTCTAAAT